AGGAGAGCGTCGTTAATTTATTTCTTATTGCTCCTAATTAATATTTATATGTATTTATGTACGTCCTCCTAGGTGATGGAGATGTGTACGTAATATTTATTTTAACTTATGCAAGGGTGTGAGATGTTCCCCCTGCTGTAAATGCAGGTCTCTTGGTATTTATTGAGCTTTGTGGGACTGGTGGAAGCAGGACACCTGGAACTGCGGCAAAGTAGGAGAAGAAATGGGGAGGACTCGGGTGGGGGAGGACGTCCCGGCTGGGATGAAGTCTGGTGGTGGGTCGTAAGTTTAGGAGGTGACTGCATCCTCCAGCATCTCAACTCCGTCTGTCTACTGTGTGAGACTTCGGCGGACCATTAGGAATGAGATCCGTGAGATCCTTCCATCTTCTTGAAGTCGCCTTTAGGGTGGCTGCGAGGTAGAGGGTTGGGGGTTGGTGGGCTGTCACGGAGCGACTGTCGAGATCGCCTAGTATGTTCTGTGAACACAAATAAAATTGATTTACTGTCTGCAGTCTTGAGTGTATCTTTGCAAGCGCCGACTCCCCACTCCTCCCGGCCTTCAGATGGCAAGGACCGGCGGGAGGCGCCGTGGCCGAGTCCCCAGCCCGCGCACCTCCCTGGGCCCAGGAGCCCCTTTTCCTGGAGTCACAGAACCCAGCATCCGGTTGCCGGATGTAGTCTTTCATTGCCCAGTCTGCGGTTTTCCCAGGTAGTTGCCCCGCGGCGAATCCGAGATGTGGCAATCACCCTTACGCCAGGGTGCCAGGCGGAGGTCAAGTCCCTCACCCGGGGGCGGAGCGTGGCGCGGCGTGGGCGGGATTCCCGGCTCAAGAAGGGCGGTGACTGGGGCGGCAGGGATGTGGCCCTCCCCGGGCTAACCAGGCAGCCCGGCTGGGCCCGAGAGCCAGCGGGCGGGCGGGCTGCGGACTCTAGCGGGGCCTGCCGGGAAAGGGGCGGGCCGAGCGCACTGGGCCGAGGCGGGGCGAAGTGGGGGTGCTTAGTCCGTTGCGGGGGGCGGGGTCGCGTCTGCCGCAGCAACGGGGTGCGGCAGGGTGGGGAACGCGGGAGCGGGGCCAGCTCCCAGGAAAGCTGGTCTGCGAGCGGCCCCTGCCCGGCTCCCAGGTCCCTGCGCGACCCCGCCCTTCCCGAGACCCCAGCCGGGCTGCCGCCCGCGTCCCGGAAGGTGAGTGGGGGAGGGGAGATGGAGCCTGGGGCATCCGCAAAGGCTTTCCCTCCCTCTCCTCCAGCTCCAGCCTGAACCATGTTTTTCACTTGTGGCCCAAATGAGGCCATGGTGGTCTCCGGTAAGTACTGTTGTTCCCTTCCCAGCCAGTGAGCCACCGTTCCTCACTGCCCCACACCTTGCAGGGTTCTGCCGAAGCCCCCCAGTCATGGTGGCTGGAGGGCGTGTCTTTGTCCTGCCCTGCATCCAACAGATCCAGAGGTAGGCAAGAAGGGAACCAGGGAAGGGGGACCTTCTTACTGTCTGTCCCTTCTTTTTCCCCTAGGATCTCTCTCAACACACTGACCCTCAATGTCAAGAGTGAAAAGGTTTACACTCGCCATGGGGTCCCCATCTCAGTCACTGGCATTGCCCAGGTGAAGCTTTCAGAGCCTTTTCCCCACAGTCCCCACACCTTTCCTACCCCTACTCTGGCTACAGGTAAAAATCCAGGGGCAGAACAAGGAGATGTTGGCGGCCGCCTGTCAGATGTTCCTGGGGAAGACGGAGGCTGAGATTGCCCACATTGCCCTGGAGACGTTAGAGGGCCACCAGAGGGCCATCATGGCCCACATGACTGTGGAGGTTGGCCTAGGGGCAGGGAACCATCTGGAAGGCATCCCTTCTCCCCACCATCCTGTTATCACAGGAGATCTATAAGGACAGGCAGAAATTCTCAGAACAGGTTTTCAAAGTGGCCTCCTCAGACCTGGTCAACATGGGCATCAGTGTGGTTAGCTACACTCTGAAGGACATTCACGATGACCAGGTAAAACTAGGCAATTGATCCTTCCCCACTTCCCAAAGGACTAATTTCTACATCTCTCCCACAGGACTATTTGCACTCTTTGGGGAAGGCTCGAACAGCTCAAGTCCAAAAAGATGCACGGATTGGAGAAGCAGAGGCCAAGAGAGATGCTGGGATCCGGGTGAGAGAGATGGGGGTTGCTTAGTGGGAAAGTGACATTTCCTACCTGATCTCTGCTTGGACAGGAAGCTAAAGCCAAGCAGGAAAAGGTGTCTGCTCAGTACCTGAGTGAGATCGAGATGGCCAAGGCACAGAGAGATTACGAACTGAAGAAGGCCGCCTATGACATCGAGGTCAACACCCGCCGAGCACAGGCTGACCTGGCCTATCAGCTTCAGGTCAGAGCCACTGCCAGGCCACTCTCTGCCCCGAGCGTGAACCTGACTTCACCCTCCTACCCAGGTGGCCAAGACTAAGCAGCAGATTGAGGAGCAGCGGGTGCAGGTGCAGGTGGTGGAGCGGGCCCAGCAGGTGGCAGTGCAGGAGCAGGAGATCGCCCGGCGGGAGAAGGAGCTGGAGGCCCGGGTGCGGAAGCCAGCGGAAGCGGAGCGCTACAAGCTGGAGCGCCTAGCCGAGGCAGAGAAGTAAATGTCCCCTCCCTGACCCTGCCTAGCTCGGCTCCACCCTCCACTTCCCTTCTGTCCACAGGTCCCAACTAATTATGCAGGCGGAGGCAGAAGCCGCGTCTGTGCGGGTGAGTTAAGAGGCAGTTCCATGCTGGCTTGTCCGTCAATCTCACAAGCATCCTTAACCCTCAGATGCGTGGGGAAGCTGAGGCCTTTGCCATAGGGGCCCGAGCCCGAGCCGAGGCTGAGCAGATGGCCAAGAAGGCAGAAGCCTTCCAGCTGTACCAAGAGGCTGCTCAGCTGGACATGCTGCTAGAGAAGCTGCCCCAGGTCTGGAGGTCATGTGGGCACCAAGAAAGGAGTGGGCACTGAGTGGGTGTCTCTCTCCTGCCAGGTGGCAGAGGAGATCAGTGGTCCCTTGACTTCAGCCAATAAGATCACACTGGTGTCCAGCGGCAGTGGGACCATGGGGGCAGCCAAAGTGACTGGGGAAGTACTGGACATTCTAACTCGCCTGCCAGAGAGTGTGGAAAGACTCACAGGCGTGAGCATCTCCCAGGTGAGGTCTCAGGTTGGAGCTGAGGAGAATTGCCAAGTGTCATCTACTGTTGTCTTTTTGCCAGGTGAATCACAAGCCTTTGAGAACAGCCTGAGCCTTCAGCCCTCACAGATGCCCAGCCTCATAGCTGAAGTTGCCTGAATGATCCTCCTGTTGCATGTAACCCACTGGCCTCCCTGAGCATGTCCATTGACAGTGAGGTCCCACCCCTCATCTCTCCTTGCCAAATAGTTTGTGCCTTGTCTTGAAGGGGGTTGCTCCCCTTGCCAACCTCACACTGCTATGATTGCCAACTCCAGCGGTCCCATGTCAGCCTTCTGATGATCCCACTCCACCCCACCTCAACTTATTTAACTTCCTAATTAAATCAGACTGTTTGAGCCTGTTGTCTAGAATATTTTCCTGACCAAGACTGAGGGATGGGCTGGAGGTTTTCAACTTTGCTACCCAAATAAATTGCTGTAAGTAAGTACTAATAAAACAGAAGCAACTGGAAATTAATGCTTGGCCCGGCACAGTGGCTCATGCCTGTA